ATTCTGCTAATTTTTGTTTTCATCTGCCAGATTTTTTTGGTATTATTTAATTTTTAGTTCTTTTTCTACAAGATACTATTAGCAGAACAGACAGAACTTTAAAGCCAAAAAAATTAAGTTCAGTTTTTCGCAATAAATATGCTAGTGGTTGTTTCTGCCATAGCTCACTAGAAGCACCGTTTTCTTAACTTGGTAGTTGGGAACATTCAGAGATCTCAGACCACACAAAGAGAAACAGGGATTTAAGAATGATCTAGGGCCAGGCACGGTGGCTCACGCCTGTAATCCCAGCACTTTGGGAGGCCAAGGCGGGCGGATCGCCTGAGGTCGGGAGTTCCAGACCAGCCTGACCAACGTGGATAAACCCTGTCTCTACTAAAAATACAAAATTAGCTGGGCGTGGTGGCACATACCTGTTATCTGTCGCAGCTACTCGGGATGCTGAGGCAGGAGAATCGCTTGAACCTGGGAGGCAGAGGTTGCAGAGAGCCGAGATCGCGCCATTGCACTCCAGCCTGGGCAACAAGAGCAAAACTCCATCTCAAAAACAAAAACAAAAAGAATAATCGAATAATCTAAATAAATTTAGTGTTTTAAATTTGGAAACGAAACTTTTTCAACTTTTTCTAATAGCTGGATGTGAAACTATAGCATATAAGGCAGCAAAGGACAGCTTCCGGGGAGAGACAATTGTATTTATTTGTTATACATTTATAGCTAAACATTTTGAGGAAAAACATCTAGTACAAGGAGATGTGAAGAAATGTAAACTTCGGGGTATCTTTGTGTTTTGAAAGGGTGATCTAGATTGTTTTATTTTTACTTTCTATGATTTTTCTTACAATTAATCTACCTTTTTAGAGAGACAGTAAGACACAGGCTTCATGTTTGTATCTATTTTTAAATTTTTCCTTTATTGTGCTAACAGACTCTGTTCCTAGTCCCTAGTCAGTTACCTTTTATGTCAAATAGTGACATGTCTATTGAAGTTTTTATTTTTATTTATCTAATTTTATTTATTTATTTATTTTTATTTTTATTTTTTGAGATGGAATTTCGCTCTTGTTGCCCAGGCTGGAATGCAATGGTGCAATCTTGGCTCACTGCAACCTCCGTCTCCTGGGTTCAAGCGATTCTCCTGCCTCAGCCTCCCGAGTAGCTGGGATTACAGTCATGCGCCACCATGCCCGGCTAATTTTGTATTTTTAGTAGAGACGGGGTTTCACCATGTTGGTCAGGCTGGTCTCGAACTCCCGACCTCAGGTGATCCGCCTGCCTCGGCCTCCCAAAGTGCTGAGATTACAGGCTTGAGCCACCACGCCCGGCCAAGAAGTTTTTATTATTTTTCTAGGGATTTTTATGGAACCAATTGCATTTTTTACAATAATCCTAAACCATTGTTTTCTAGTGTAAACTGATACATTTTCTCACTGAGGGGGAAGACACCAAAAAACATGAAGGTATAATCCAAAATTGTAAAACTACTTTAAAAAATTAATTATAATTATTTTGCTTGGAGAGCAAGCTAGAGGAGCTGTTTTCAGAATTTTGTTACTAAATGCCACTGTTGAATGTGCCTTGATTTCATACATGATGAAAGAGCAATTACTGGCCTATGTTTACTAGCAGCTACTTTGCTTTACTGTTGGAAGAAACTGGTGGTGTTGGCGGTGATAGATTTGTAGTTGGCATGTATGAAGGAGAAGAGCTTGATGACCTTTTGTTTGGGTTATTGGTTAGAGAAGAAAATAATTTTTCATTTAGAGTAGAGATCAGCAAACTATGGCCCATGGAGGTTTTTGTATGCCCCATGAGCTAAGAATTATTTTTACATTTTTAATGCTTGAAAAGAAATTCAAAAGAAGTAATATTTTGTGATGTGTGAGAATTATATGAAATTTGGATTTGTGTCTATAAATGAGGTTTTATTGGAACATAGCATGTTTATTTGTTTATATATCTATGGCTTCTTTTATGCTATAACAGTAGAGTTGAGTAGTTCCAACAGATCATCTACAAACTGAAGTATATGTTGTTTTGGCCCTAAGAAAAAAGTTTGCTGATCCTGACTGTGCAGCCAAACTGCTCTCTAATGTCTAGTCTTGTGCCTTAGTTTCCCTATCTTGAAAATGAGAAGAATAATAGAGCCATGAGGTGATTGTGAGGGCTAAATGAGTTAGTATACTTAAAGTGCTTAAAAATATACCTTGCACATCATAATCACTAAGTATTAGAAGTTAGTTGACATTAAGTGTTAGATTTAATTGATAATCACTTTGTAACATAGACTGGAAAAGATGCATTGAAATCCATTCTGTTGGAGAACAGCTACAAGTATATTAAGGAAGCAGGCTTTGGCTACAATGTACTTCCAGATCTTGAGCCAGTGGTGAAGGAGATAGTGAAAGTTATCAATCCAAAACAAAACCTTTACATTGCTGCACAAGGAAAGGAGTATTGTATAAAAGATTGCATTTTTACCTTGCAAAGTGCTAGCCAAATTATTCACTTGAGTTTTTAAATGAAATAATAAGGTTACCTCGTGACTGTAATAATTCTGGTATGACCATTTCTGTGATGCCAAGCGGCGTTTTCAAGAGTCCTATTAGAAATGTATTTGGCATCTTGAATAGCTTGAACCTATTACTCCTGGATGAAATTGCGCAATTTTTAGTGTTAAGGATAAGCTGTCAGAATTTAAGAAGACTAAACTGTGGGGTAAATGGCTCGGTTTCCCAGCTTGTTTCTCAACATTTGGTTTTCTTCCCTTACTGGAGAGAAAACAAAGTGAAATATTTATCCATCTAGCTTAAAAAAAATTGTGGTAAAAACACATAATATAAAATTTATTATCTTAACCATTTAAAAAATTTTTGTTTCAGAGACAGGGTCTCACTATGTTGCCTAGGCTGGACTTGAACTCCTGGGCTCAATTGATCCTCCCCCCTCAGCCTCCTGTGAGTAGCTGGGATTACAGTCATAACCACTGGGTACAGACATTTTAACCATTTTTAAGTATACTCTTCAGTAGTGTCAGTGTTGAAATATTCACATTGAAATTACACAAGTCTCTAGGAAGTTCCAAACTTTCCCAGATCTTCTTGCTCACTTTGGACTTGAAAAAATAAAACATTAAAGTAGTCAGATTTATAGAAACACAAAGTAGGTGGTGGTTGCCAGGGCATAGGGGAAAGGAAGTTGTTGTTTAATAGATAGAGGGTTTCAGTTTTGTAAAACGAAAAAGTTCTGCAGATAAGTTGCATGACAATGTGAATCACAATTACAGGAAGGGTTTATGATCTATTATGATCTGCTGGTAATAATTGTCAGCTGCTCTGGAATCAGCTGAGAGTCCAGTGAAGTAATCCAAGTAGAGTAGAGAATAAGTTTAAACTAAGTCACCAGACAGACCGGTGTGTATGCACTTTTACCCCCTTTGGGAAAAGTTAAACTGTTACAGCACAGCTGTCCTTTGTCACCCAGAAACCTCAAGAGTAATCACTGGCAGGGCTTATGCATTTAGATCAGATAGTGGAAAATAAATGTGTAACTTTTGTAATTTGAATAGAAAATACAAGTATCGTTCATCAGGTACTGGTTTCCAGTATGTAATGGTCACCTAAATTTTTATTTTGTTCAAAGTCTTTTCTCTGTTCAGTGCTCTTAAAAAAGAAATTCTGAGCTGGGCACAGTGTCTCATGCCTGTAATCCGAGCACTTTGCAAGGTTGAGGTGGGAGAATCACTTGAGGCCAAGAGTTTGAGAACAGCCTGGGCAACATAGCGAGACACTGTCCCTACTTTTAAAAGGAAGTTCTACACTTAATATGTACATCTTGCACATTTCAGTGTGTTTTTGGCACCCAGTTGGCCACTGCTCTTAGCAATATAATAGTAGGGGGAGAGAGTTTATTTAGGTGTGTTTTAAGCATTCATGATCTTTGACTCTTTTTGTAGAGGCAGATCCTGTAGACCATTCAGTGTTAAGTACTCTGTTTTATCTTTTCCTATTTGGCAGAGCCATTAATATTTTCGATGAATTTGTCTAACACTGAGTAATAATGTTGGGGTTGTTGCCTTTCTGTCCACTTAATTAATATCAATCGTTTTTATCTTAATGTGGACTACAGTGAATTACAGTGGAACTCTTTATTTTTTGACATTTTACATTTGAAAATGGAATTGGCAGTGTGGTATATAGCAAAATAGGCACTGAAATAGGCATAAGAAACCTCGCTTAATATTGATATTAAGATGGGTGATCATGGCTAAGTCATTAAAATTCCTGTCTGGAAATGAAGGTATTGAACTAAATAATTTCCAGGAATTCTGGTTTTTATGACCAGTATTTCAGATGGAAACCAGTGTCACACAATTTTTTTAAATTCTCTGAGATGTATATGTGTTTATATGTATCAAAGCAGTTTGTGTTGTGTGTTTGAGAGTGGTTATTTTGCTCAGAAAAGGCTATTCAGAGTATTTTGTTTTTCATAATGAATATTAGATTTATTAAAGCTATAAATTAAACAACTAGGAATTTTATTTTTATTTTTTATTTTTTATTATACTTTAAGTTCTAGGGTACATGAGCACAACGTGCAGCTTTGTCACATATGTATACATGTGCCATGTTGGTGTGCTGCACCCATTAACTCGTCATTTACATTAGGTATATCTCCTATTGCTATCGCTCCTCCCTCCCCCCACCCCACGACAGGCCCTGGTGTGTGATGTTCCCCACCCTGTGTCCATGTGCTCCCATTGTTCAGTTCCCACCTATGAGTGAGAACATCTGGTGTTTGGTTTTCTGTCCTTGCGACAGTTTGCTCAGAATGATGGTTTCCAGCTTCATCCATGTCCCTACAAAGGACATGAACTCATCCTTTTTTATGGTTACATAGTATTCCATGGTGTATATGTGCCACATTTTCTTAATCCAGTCTATCATTGATGGACATTTGGGTTGGTTCCAAGTCTTTGCTATTGTGAATAGTACTGCATTAAACATACGTGTTGCATGTGTCTTTATAGCAGCATGATTTATGATCATTTGGCTAAGTACCCAGTAATGGGATGGCTGGGTCAAATGGTATCTCTAGTTCTAGATCCTTGAGGAATTGCCACACTGTCTTCCACAATGGTTGAACTAGTTTACAGTCCCACCAACAGTGTAAAAGTGTTCCTATTTCTCCACATCCTCTCCAGCACCTGTTGTTTCCTGACTTTTTAATGATCACCATTCTAACTGGTGTGAGATGGTATCTCATTGTGGTTTTGATTTCCATTTCTCTGATGGCCAGTGATGAAGAGCATTTTTTTATGTGTCTGTTGGCTGGATAAATGTCTTCTTTTGAGAAGTGTCTGTGTATATCCTTTGCCCACTTTTTGATGGGTTTGTTTGATTGTTTTCTTGTAAATTTGTTTAAGTTCTTTGTAGATTCTGGATATTAGCCCTTTGTCAGATGGATAGATTGTAAAAATTTTCTCCCGTTCTGTAGGTTGCCTGTTCACTCTGATGGTAGTTTCTTTTGCTGTGCAGAAACTCTTTAGTTTAATTAGATCCCATTTGTCAATTTTGGCTTTTGTTGCCATTGCTTTTGGTGTGTTGGTCATGAAGTCCTTACCCATGCCTATGTTCTGAATGGTATTGCCTAGGTTTTCTTCTAGGGTTTTTATGGTTTTAGGTCTAACATTTAAATCTTTAATCCATCTTGAATTAATTTTTGTATAAGGTATAAGAAAGGGATCCAGTTTCAGCTTTCTACCTATGGCTAGCCAGTTTTCCCAGCACCATTTATTAAATAGGGAATCCTTTCCCCATTTCTTGTTTCTGTCAGATTTGTCAAAGATCAGATAGCTGTAGATGTGCGGTATTATTTCTGAGGGCTCTGTTCTGTTCCATCGGTCTATATCTCTGTTTTGGTACCAGGACCATGCTGTTTTGGTTACTGTAGCCTTGTAGTAGAGTTTGAAGTCAGGTAGCATGATGCCTCCAGCTTTGTTCTTTTGGCTTAGGATTGTCTTGGCAGTGCGGGCTCTTTTTTGGTTCCATATGAACTTTAAAGTAGTTTTTTTCCAATCTGTGAAGAAAGTCATTGGTAGCTTGATGGGGATGGCATTGAATCTATAAATTACCTTGGGCAGTATGTCCATTTTCACAATATTGATTCTTCCTATCCATGAGCATGGAATGTTCTTCCATTTGTTTGTGTCCTTTTTTATTTCGTTGAGCAGTGGTTTATAGTTCTCCTTGAAGAGGTCCTTCACATCCCTTGTAAGTTGGATTCCAAGGTATTTTATTCTCTTTGAAGCAATTGTGAATGGGAGTTCATTCATGATTTGGCTCTCTGTCTGTTATTGGTATATAGGAATGCTTGTGATTTTTGCACATTGATTTTGTATCCTGAGACTTTGCTGAAGTTGCTTATCAGCTTAAGGAGATTTTGGGCTCAGACGATAGGGTTTTCTAAATATACAATCATGTCATCTGCAAACAGGGACAATTTGACTTCCTCTTTTCCTAATTGAATACCCTTTATTTCCTTCTCCTGCCTGATTGCCCTGGCCAGAACTTCCAACACTATGTTGAATAGGAGTGGTGAGAGAGGGCATACCTGTCTTGTGCCAGTTTTCAAAGGGAGTGCTTCCAGTTTTTGCCCATTCAGTATGATTATTGGCTGTGGGTTTGTCATAGATAGCTCTTATTATTTTGAGATACGTCCCATCAATACCTAATTTATTGAGAGTTTTTAGCATGAAGTGTTGTTGAATTTTGTCAAAGGCCTTTTCTGCATCTATTGAGATAATCGTGGTTTTTGTCTTTGGTTCTGTTTATATGCTGGATTACATTTGTTGATTTGTGTATATTGAACCAGCCTTGCATCCCAGGGATAAAGCCCACTTGATCATGGTGGATAAGCTTTTTGATGTGCTGCTGGATTCGGTTTGCCAGTATTTTATTGAGGATTTTGCATCAGTGTTCATCAAGGATATTGGTCTAAAATTCTCTTTTTTGGTTGTGTCTCTGTCCGACTTTGGTATCAGGATGATGCTGGCCTCATAAAATGAGTTAGGGAGGATTCTCTCTTTTTCTATTGATTGGAATAGTTTCAGAAGGAATGGTACCAGTTCCTCCTTATACCTCTGGTAGAATTTGGCTGTGAATCCCTTTGGTCCTGGACTTTTTTTGGTTGGTAGGCTATTAATTATTGCCTCAATTTCAAAGCCTGCTATTGGTGTATTCAGGGATTCAACTTCTTCCTGATTTAGTCTTGGGAGGGTGTATGTGTCCAGGAATTTATCCATTTCTTCTAGATTCTCTAGCTTATTTGCGTAGACGTGTTTATGGTATTCTCTGATGGTAGTTTGTATTTCTGTGGGATAGGTGGTGACATCCCCTTTATCATTTTTTATTGCGTCTATTTGATTCTTCTGTCTTTTCTTCTTTATTAGTCTTGCTAGTGGTCTATCAATTTTGTTGATCTTTTCAAAAATCCAGCTCCTGGATTCATTGATTTTTTTTGAAGGGTTTTTTGTGTCTCTGTCTCATTCAGTTCTGCTCTGATCTTAGTTATTTCTTGCCTTCTGCTAGCTTTTGAATGTGTTTGCTCTTGCTTCTCTAGTTCTTTTAATTGTGATGTTAGGGTGTCAATTTTAGATCTTTCCTGCTTTCTCTTCTGGACATTTAGTGCTATAAATTTCCCTCTACACACTGCTTTAAATGTGTCCCAGAGATTCTGGTATGTTGTGTCTTTGTTCTCATTGGTTTCAAAGAACATCTTTATTTCTGCTTTCATTTTGTTATGTACCCAGTAGTCATTCAGGAGCAGGTTGTACAGTTTCCATGTAGTTGAGTGGTTTTGAGTGAGTTTCTTAATCCTGAGTTCTAGTTTGATTGCACTGTGGTCTGAGAGACAGTTTGTTATAACTTCTGTTGTTTTACATTTGCTGAGGAGTGCTTTACTTCCAACTGTGTCGTCAGTTTTGGAATAAGTGCAGTGTGTTGCTGAGAAGAATGTATATTCTGTTGATTTGGGGTGGAGAGTTCTGTAGATGTCTATTAGGTCCACTTGGTGCAGAGCTGAGTTCAATTCCTGGATATCCTTGATCACTTTCTGTCTCGTTGATCTGTCTAATGTTGACAGTGGGGTGTTAAAGTCTCCCATTATTGTGTGGGAGTCTAAGTCTCTTTGTAGGTCTCTAAGAGCTTGCTTTATGAATCCGGGTGCTCCTGTATTGGGTGCATATGTATTTAGGATAGTTAGCTCTTCTTGTTGAATTGATACCTTTACCGTTATGCAATGGCCTTCTTTGTCTCTTTTGATCTTTGTTGGTTTAAAGTCTGTCTTATCAGAGACTAGGATTGCAACCTTGTTTTTTTTGTTTTCCATTTGCTTGGTAGATCTTCCTTCATCCCTTTATTTTGAGCCTATGTGTGTCCCTGCACATGAGATGGGTCTCCTGAATGCAGCGCACACTGATGGGTCTTGACTCTTTATCCAATTTGCCAGTCTGTGTCTTTTAATTGGAGCATTTAGCCCAATTACATTTAAGGTTAATATTGTTATGTGTGATTTTGATCCTGTCATTATGATGCTAGCTGGTTATTTTGCCCGTTAGTTGATGCAGTTTCTTCCTAGCATCAATGGTCTTTACAATTTGGCATGTTTTTGCAGTGGTTGCTACTGGTTGTTCCTTTCCATGTTTAGTGCTTCCTTCAGGAGCTCTTGTAAGGCAGGCCTGGTGACAAAATCTCTCAGCATTTGCTTGTCTGTAAAGGATTTTATTTCTCCTTCACATATGAAGCTTAGTTTGGCTGGATATGAAATTCTGGGTTGAAAATTCTTTTCTTTAAGAATGTTGAATATTGGCCCCCACTCTCTTCTTGATTGTAGAGTTTCTGCCAAGAGATCAGCTGTTAGTCTGATGGGCTTCCCTTTGTGGGTAACCTGACCTTTCTCTCTGGCTGCCCTTAATATTTTTTTCTTCATTTCAACTTTGGTGAATCTGACAATTATGTGTCTTGGAGTTGCTCTTCTTGAGGAGTATCTTTGTGGCATTCTCTGTATTTCCTGAATTTGAATGTTGGCCTGCTTTGCTAGGTTGGGGAAGTTCTCCTGGATAATATCCTGAAGAGTGTCTTCCAACTTGGTGCCATTCTCCCTGTCACTTTCAGGTACACCAGTCAGACATAGATTTGGTCTTTTCACATAGTCCCATATTTCTTGGAGGTTTTGTTCTTTTCTTTTTACTCTTTTTTCTCTAAACTTCTCTTCTCACTTCATTTCATTCATTTGATCAATCACTGATACCCTTTCTTCCACTTGATCGAATCGGCTACTGAAGGTTGTGCATGCATCACGTAGTTCTCATGCCATGGTTTTCAGCTCCATCAGGTCATTTAAGGTCTTCTCTACATTGTTTATTCTAGTTAGCCATTTGTCTAATCTTTTTTCAAGGTTTTTAGCTTCTTTGTGATGGGTTCGAACATCCTCCTTTAGCTCGGAGAAGTTTGTTATTACTGATCTTTTGAAGCCTACTTCTGTCAACTCGTCAAACTCATTCTCTGTCCCTTTGTTCCATTGCTGGCGAGGAGCTGCATTCCTTTGGAGGAGAAGAGGCACTCTGATTTTTAGAATTTTCATCTTTTCTGCTCTGGTTTCTCCCCATCTTTGTGGTTTTATCTACCTTTGGTCTTTGATGATGGTGACCTACAGTTGGGGTTTTGGTGTGGATGTCCTTTCTATTTGTTAGTTTTCCTTCTAACAGTCAGGACTCTCAGCTGCAGGTCTATTGGAGTTTGCTGGAGGTCCACTCCAGACCCTGTTTGCCTGGATATCACCAGTGGAGGCTGCAGAACAGCAAATATTGCAGAATGGCAATTGTTGCTGCTTGATCCTTCCTCTGGAAGCTTCGTCTCAGAGGGGCACCCGGCTGTATGAGGTGTCAGTCGACCCGTACTGGGAGGTGTCTCCCAGTTAGGCTACTTGGGGGTCAGGGACCCACTTGAGGAGGCAGTTTGTCCATTCTCAGATCTCAAACTCTGTGCTGGGAGAACCACTACTCTCTTCAAAGTTGTCAGACAGGGACGTTTAAGTCTGCAGAAGTTTCTGCTGCCTTTTGTTCAGCTATGCCCTGCCCCCAGAGGTGGATTCTACAGAGGCAGGCAGGCCTCCTTGAGCTGCGGTGAGCTTCACCCAGTTAGAGCTTCCTGGCAGCTTTGTTTACCTACTCAAACCTCAGCAATGGCGGACGCCCCTCCCCCAGCCTCACTGCTGCCTTGCAGTTTGATCTGAGACTGCTGTGCTAGGAGTGAGCGAGGCTCTGTGGGCGTGGGACCCTCCGAACAAGGCGTGGGATATAATCTCCTGGTGTGTTGTTTGCTAAGACCATTGGAAAAGCACAGTATTAGGGTGGGAGTGTCCCGATTTTCCAGGTGCCATCTGTCACAGCTTCCCTTGGCTAGGAAAGGGAATTCTCCAACCCCTTGCACTTCCCGGGTGAGGTGATGCCCAGTCCTGCTTTGGCTTACACTCTGTGGGCTGTACCCACCGTCCGACAGGCCCCAGTGAGGTGAACCCTGTACCTCATTTGGAAATGCAGAAGTCACCTGTCTTCTGCATCGCTCACGCTGGGAGCTGTAGACTGGAGCTTTTCCTATTCGGCCATCTTACAACTAAGAATTTTAAACTCAACTCTTTACAGGTCTAACATATTTTAACAATAATTAAAAAGGTTTTTTTTAAATAAAGACCTTATCAAATTGCACTTGTAAATTTAGTATTCATTTTTAAGGATTTAAATTATCTGACAAATGTTTGCAAGTTGAGAGGCTATAGAAAAAACAAACTCTTCTCCTACTATGCTATCACAGCACAGAACACTTCTGACAGCAGATGTGTGGGGGTGTCCCCACACACCAAGCAGTCAACCAATTTCTGCAGCAGGTGCTTCAGCAGATACCAGCTGGGTATCCTCCAATTCAATTCAATTCTGACACTGTCTACCTGGAGATACTATTAATACAAAGGATACAAATGAAAAGTTGCATGAGGCAAGGCATGTGGGAAGGGCCCTGGAGCTTCCATGCTGTCTCTGGGCATGCCACCCTCCAGAAACCTCCATGTGTTAGGTATCATGAAGCTCCTGAGTCCAAGCCTTTTGGGTTTTTATAGAAGCTTCATTATGTAGTCATGATTGATTACATCATTTGGTGATTAATATGGTTTGATTTTGTGTCCTCACCCAAATCTCACCTTGAATTGTGATAATCCCCACATATCAACTGCAGGACCACGTGGAGATAACTGAATCATGGGGGTGGTTCCCCCATGCTGTTCTTGAGATAGTGAGTTCTCACCAGATCTGATGGTTTTATAAGGGGCTTCCCCCTTCGCTGGGTACTCACTTCTTTCTCCTGCTGCCCTGTGAAGAGGTGCCTTTTGCCATGATTGTAAGTTTCCTGAGGCCTCCCCAGCCATGCAGAAATGTGAGTCAATTAAACCTCTTTTCCTTATAAATTACCCAGTCTCGGGTATTTCTTCATAGCAGCATGAGAATGGACTAATACAGTAAATTGGTACCAGGTAGTGGGGCACTGCTGAAAAGATACCCAAAAATGTGGAAGTGACTTTGGAACTGGGTAACAGGCAGAGGTTGGAACAGTTTGGAGGGCTCAGAAGAAGACAGGAAGATGTGGGAAAGTTTGGAACTTCCTAGAGACTTGTTGAATGGCTTTGACCAAAATGCTGATAGTGATATGGACAATGAAGTCTAGGCTGAGATGGTCTTAGATGGACATGAGGAACTTATTAGGGACTGGAATAAAGGTGACTCTTGCTATGCTTTATTAGCAAAGAGACTGGCGGCATTTTGCTCCTGCCCTAGAGATCTGTGGAACTTTGAACTTGAGAGAAATGATGTAGGATATCTGGTGGAAGAAATTTCTAAGCAGCAAAGTGTTCAAGAGGTGACAGAGCATAAAAGTTTGGAAAATTTACAGCCTGATGATGCAATAGAAAGCACAACCCCATTTTCTGGGGAGGAATTCAAGAAAGCTGCATAAATTTGCATAAGTAACGAGGAGCCAAATGTTAATCACCAAGACAATGGTGAAAATGTCTCCAGCGCATGTCAGAGGTCTTCACGGCAGCCCCTCCCATCACGAGCCCAGAGGCCTAGAGGAAAAAATGGTTTCTTGGGCGAGGCCAGGGCCTTGCTGCTTTGCACAGTCTCTGGACTTGGTACCCTGCATCCCACCTGTGGTTAAAAGGGGCCAATGTGCAGCTCAGGCTGTTGCTTCAGAGGGTGCAAGCATCAAGCATTGGTGCCTTACATGTGGTGTTGGTCCTGTGGATGCACAGAAGCCAAGAATTGAGGTTTGGGAACCCTTGCCTGGATTTCAGAGGATGTATGGAAGTGCCTGGATGTCTGGGCAGAAGTCTGCTGCAGTGGTGGAGCCCTTATGGAAAACATCTGCTAGGGCACTGTGGAAGGGAAATGTGGGGTTGGACCCATCCCATGCAGAGTCCCCACTGGGCATGGCCTAACAGAGCTGTAAGAAGAGGGCTGCTGTCGTCCAGTCCACAGAATGGTAGATCCAACAGCTTGCACCATGTGCCTAGAAAAGCCACAGACACTCAGTGCAAGCCCATGTGCCAGCCAGGAGGGGAGCTGTACCCTGCAAAGCCACAGGGATGGAGCTGTCCAAGGCCATGGGAGCCCACGTCTTGCATCAGTGACCTGGATGTGAGACATGGAGTCAAAGGAGATCATTTCAGAGCTTTAAAATTTGACTGCCCTGCTGGATTTTGGACTTGCATGGGGCCTGTAGTCCCTTTGTTTTGGCCAATTTCTCCCATTTGGAATGAGTGTATTTACCCATTGCCTGTATCCCCATTGTACCTAGGAAGTAACTAATTTGCTTTTGATTTTACAGGCTTATAGGTGGAAGTGACTTGCCTTGTCTGTGATAAAACTTTGGGCTTGGACTTTTGAGTTAATGCTGGAATGAGTTAAGACTTTGGGGGACAGTTGGCAGCACGTGATTGTGTTTTGAAATGTGAGGATGAGAGATTTGGGAGGGGCCAGGGTGAAATGATGGCTTGGCTCTGTGTCCCTACCCAAATCTCACCTTGAATTGTGATAATCCCCATGTGTCTAGAGTAGGACCAGATGGAGATAATTGAATGATGGGGGCATTTCTGCCCTTCAGTTCTTGTGATAATCAGTGAGTTCTCATGAGAACTGATGGTTTTATAAGGGGCTTCCCCGTTCGCTTGGTATTCATTTCTCTCTCCTGCTGCCCTGTGAAGCGGTGCCTTCTGCCATGATTGTAAGTTTCCTGAGGCCTCCTCAGCCATGTGGAACTGTGAGTCAATTAAACCTCTTTTCTTTATAAATTACCCAGTCTTGGGTATTTCTTCATAGCAGCATGAGAGTGGACTAATACAGTGTTCAGCTCATCCTACAGCCCCTCTTCCCTCCCTGGAGGTTGAGAGTTGGGACTTCAGTCCAACCCTCTAATCAGGAGGTTGGTTCCCCTGGAAACCAGCCCCGGCTCCTGAGGCTATCCAGGAGTCCCCAGGCACCAGTCAAGCTAATAGTGAACAAAAAGACACCAGTTTGGAGATTCCAAGGATTTTAAGAGTTTTTGCCAGAAAATGGGGATGAAGACCAAATACATATTTCACAATATCATACAGGTACTCAACTCTTCCAAATCTGATATTTATGCAAATGTATTTCCTTATTTTCTTTCTCTTAAAGGCCCTTCCTTCTACCATGATTATAGTAGCAGTTTATTGTCCTGTGATAGCTGCTGTTTTCATTGTTCTGAAGATGGTCAACTATCGACTACACAGAGCACTTGATGCTGGAGAAGTTGTAGATAGGACTGCAAATGAGTTCACGGATCAGCGAACCAAAGCTGAACAAGGCAACTGTTCAACCAGGAGAAAAGACAGCAATGGACCGAGGTAAGGAAACCTATGTCATTGATTGATCGTAAAGTTACTCTTTTTCTCATTTTTTTCTCCACAGTGATCCTGGTGGAGGGATTGAAATGTCTGAGTTCATCCGAGAGGCCACACCCCCAGTTGGTTGCAGTTCCAGAAATTCTTATGCCGGTCTAGATCCAAGCAACCAGGTAGGAACCTGCGCTGTTTTATTTTGCCTTTTTTAGTTTTATTTACTTCATGTCACGTTTTCAGATTGGATCTGGTTCCTCGCGTCTTGGAACAGCAGCAACTATTAAAGGTAGGTGTGATCTAACTTAAAAGTTGCACCTGAAGGTCCTCACATGTTTCTCTTAACTTTGTAGGAGATACAGACACTGCTAAGACTTCTGATGATATCAGTTTAAGTCTGGGCCAAAGTTCTAGTCTTTGTAAGGAAGGAAGTGAAGAACAAGGTAAGAACGTTATACTTTACCATGATGTCATATTTTAACATTTCAAAATATGTGTTTGAAACAGATTTGGCAGCTGATCGGAAGCTCTTTCGTCTTGTCTCCAATGACTCCTTCATCTCTATTCAGCCTTCCTTATCCTCTTGTGGACAGGACTTGCCAAGGGACTTCAGTGACAAAGTGAACCTGCCAAGTCATAACCACCACCACCATGTTGATCAGTCTCTGTCCAGCGCCTGTGACACAGAAGTAGCTTCTCTTGTACCTTTACACTCACACTCTTATAGAAAAGACCACCGGCCGCGAGGTGTACCACGGACTTCTAGCTCTGCTGTGGCTTTTCCAGACACTTCACTGAATGATTTTCCCCTTTATCAGCAAAGACGTGGATTAGATCCAGTTAGTGAGTTAGAATCTTCCAAGCCTCTTTCTGGATCCAAAGAATCCTTGGTGGAAAATTCTGGTTTATCTGGGGAATTTCAGCTTGCTGGTGACTTGAAAATCAATACTTCTCAGCCACCCACAAAAAGTGGGAAGAGCAAACCTTTGAAAGCAGAGAAAAGCATGGACAGCTTGAGGAGCCTGAGCACACGGAGTAGTGGGTCAACAGAAAGCTACTGCAGTGGAACGGACCGGGACACTAACAGTACTGTCAGCAGCTATAAAAGTGAGCAGACCAGCTCAACTCACATAGAGAGCATCCTGTCAGAGCATGAGGAGTCTCCTAAAGCAGGAACAAAAAGTGGGAGGAAGAAAGAGTGCTGTGCAGGCCCAGAGGAGAAGAATAGCTGTGCCAGTGACAAAAGGACTAGCAGTGAAAAGATTGCTATGGAAGCGAGTACCAACAGTGGGGTTCACGAGGCCAAGGACCCCACCCCCTCTGATGAGATGCACAACCAGAGAGGTCTCAGCACCTCTGCATCTGAAGAAGCCAATAAAAATCCCCATGCAAATGAATTTACTTCCCAAGGGGACAGACCACCTGGGAACACTGCAGAAAACAAAGAAGAGAAGAGTGATAAGTCAGCTGTTTCTGTGGATTCCAAAGTGCGTAAAGATGTTGGTGGAAAGCAAAAGGAAGGGGATGTTCGACCTAAATCTTCTAGCGTAATCCATCGGACAGCTTCTGCCCACAAGTCAGGCAGGAGACGCACAGGAAAAAAACGGGCTAGCAGTTTTGATTCAAGCCGGCATAGGGACTATGTTTGCTTTCGAGGTGTTTCTGGTACCAAGCCACACAGTGCTATATTTTGTCATGACGAAGACTCTAGTGATCAGAGTGACTTGAGTAGAGCATCAAGTGTTCAGTCTGCTCACCAGTTCAGCAGTGATAGCTCTTCTAGCACCACTTCTCATTCCTGTCAGTCTCCTGAGGGCAGATACAGTGCTCTAAAGACCAAACACACTCATAAAGAAAGGGGCACAGACTCTGAACACACACACAAAGCTCATTTGGTTCCTGAAGGAACCAGCAAAAAGCGTGCAACACGACGGACTTCTAGCACAAATAGTGCCAAGACTCGTGCCCGAGTGTTGAGCCTGGACAGTGGCACAGTAGCATGTTTGAATGACTCAAACAGGTTAATGGCACCTGAAAGTATAAAGCCCTTAACCACTTCAAAATCAGATCTTGAGGCCAAAGAGGGAGAGGTGCTAGATGAGCTATCTTTATTAGGACGGGCTTCCCAGTTAGAGACAGTCACTCGATCTAGGAATAGCTTGCCAAACCAGGTTGCATTTCCTGAAGGGGAAGAGCAAGATGCAGTCAGTGGAGGTAAGTAAACTGTAAGAAGAGATTTCTGTAAGCTCTTGTTTGACCTAAGTCTGTCTTGATGCAGCAGCACAAGCCAGCGAGGAGGCAGTGTCATTTCGCCGTGAACGCAGCACATTTAGGCGCCAGGCAGTACGGCGCCGGCACAATGCAGGGAGTAACCCTACCCCTCCTACATTGCTCATCGGATCACCCCTAAGGTATGGTATTTTCAATTCCACCAAGTTTAGCAGTAATGTCTCCCCAATCCATGTTTTTTCCTAGCCTTCAAGATGGTCAGCAAGGCCAGCAGTCCACAGCCCAGGTCAAAGTCCAGTCCCGCCCCCCTTCCCAGGCTGCAGTGCTCAGTGCTAGTGCCTCCTTGCTGGTGAGAAATGGGAGTGTCCACTTAGAAGCATCACATGACAATGCATCTGCTGTAGGCGGTAGCAGTTTGCACGATGAACTTGGTATGCAGGCCTTATGTAATCTTGATGATACAATGGCTTTTTAAAATAATCATTTATTTGCTAGGTAAGTTCTCTTCTACGCTGTATGAGACTGGTGGCTGTGATATGTCACTTGTGAATTTTGAACCAGCAGCAAGAAGAGCATCCAATATCTGGTATGTGTGAAGTCATATTAGGAGTGTGTGTACAAACTGTTCCCTATTTTTTATTTTATTTTAGTGACACAGATTCTCATGTATCCAGTTCTACCTCAGTTCGATTTTATCCACATGATGTGGTAGGTTTTTCTTTATTTTTACAACATGATAATTTTAAGCCTTTCAATGCTGACTTTCTTTTAGCTCTCTCTCCCACAGATTCGATTGAATAGACTATTGACCATTGATACAGATTTGTTGGAGCAACAGGACATTGATCTAAGCCCTGACTTGGCAGCTACTTACGGCCCAACAGAAGAAGCTGCCCAAAAGGTTAAACACTATTATCGCTTTTGGATCCTACCCCAGCTGTGGATTGGCATTAACTTTGACAGACTCACACTTTTGGCCCTGTTTGATAGGTGAGATTATAGTGTGATATTAATGATACGTGATATACTTACCCATAAGTTTTTCTGTCCGTAGAAATCGTGAGATCCTGGAAAATGTGTTAGCTGTCATCCTGGCTATTCTCGTGGCCTTTTTGGGATCTATTCTTCTCATACAAGGATTCTTCAGAGATATCTGGGTCTTCCAGTTCTGCCTCGTCATAGCCAGCTGTCAATACTCACTGCTTAAGGTACCAGCATCTCTTCTTTTCATGCTACGGAAGAGTGTAATTTGTCTTTCTGTTTCATTTTTAGAGTGTTCAACCAGATTCTTCTTCTCCCAGACATGTAAGTCACTCTTAATATGGCTGTACATTATACCAAACTGACTTTTAAAAAATATCATTTTCAGGGTCATAATCGTATCATTGCCTACAGTAGACCAGTTTATTTCTGCATATGTTGCGGTCTTATTTGGCTCTTGGATTATGGTAGCAGAAACCTGACTGCAACCAAGTTCAAATTATATGGAATAACTTTCACCAATCCACTGGTGTTTATATCAGCCAGGGATTTAGTTATAGGTGAGTCATCTTAAAGTATCTCTAATCTTAAAATTTTAAAATATACTTTTCTTTCTTTTTATAGTGTTTACACTCTGTTTCCCAATAGTGTTTTTCATTGGTCTCCTGCCTCAGGTGAATACATTTGTAATGTACCTTTGTGAACAATTGGATATTCATATTTTTGGTGGTAATGGTGAGTACTTCTTTATAAAAATTATAGATTACAATGTTTCTTACCTTTTCCTTTTCCTGTCTAGCCACTACAAGCCTGCTTGCAGCACTTTACAGTTTTATCTGTAGCATTGTTGCAGTAGCCTTATTGTATGGATTATGTTATGGGGCTTTAAAGGTGAGCAATAAATTATAGTATGTTTTGTCTTTCATATTATTCTGTTAAATTCATTTTTCCGCAGGATTCTTGGGATGGCCAGCATATTCCAGTACTTTTCTCCATTTTTTGTGGTTTATTAGTGGCAGTGTCTTACCATCTCAGCCGACAAAGCAGTGATCCATCTGTACTTTTGTAAGTGAACTCAATTGTTATTGAATTAAAAGTGTATTTTCTGTTTTTTTTTCTTCACATAAAGCTCTTTAGTGCAATCCAAGATTTTTCCAAAAACGGAAGAGAAAAATCCAGAAGACCCTCTATCTGAAGTAAAAGATCCACTGCCTGAAAAACTTAGAAATTCTGTTGTAAGTTTTAACATTTAGAATCACCTAAAAGAAATTGTTTAATAATTCTTTTTTTTCCCCACAGAGTGAGCGATTACAGTCTGACCTGGTAGTATGCATTGTAATTGGTGTGCTGTATTTTGCTATTCATGTAAGCACAGTCTTCACAGTATTGCAGGTAAGGAATCATTTTCTCCTTTTATTTGTTTGCCTAATTTTATCACTTCTATTATTTTTTTTAGCCTGCCCTCAAGTATGTGTTGTATACATTGGTTGGCTTTGTGGGTTTTGTAACCCATTATGTGCTGCCTCAAGTTAGAAAACAGCTACCATGGCACTGTTTCTCTCATCCTCTGCTAAAGACACTAGAGTATAATCAGTATGAAGTTCGAAGTAAGTATTTCATTAGCACTTTTTCTTTTTAACATTGACAAACTATACATTTGATGACATGTAGTCTTGATTTATACTGCCTTGTTAGATGCAGCCACTATGATGTGGTTTGAGAAACTTCATGTGTGGCTTCTTTTTGTGGAGAAGAATATAATCTATCCATTGATTGTTCTCAATGAACTGAGCAGCAGTGCAGAGACAATTGCTAGTCCAAAGAAACTGAATACAGAGTAAGTATAGTAGTCTTCTAATATTGTCTGACATGAGTTGATTTGTGTTTTCTTTGTGCCACAGATTAGGTGCTTTAATGATCACTGTTGCTGGTTTGAAGTTGCTACGATCCTCTTTTAGCAGCCCTACATATCAGTATGTTACAGTCATCTTTACTGTGCTGTTTTTCAAATTTGACTATGAAGCTTTTTCAGAGACCATGCTGTTGGATCTCTTCTTTATGTCCATACTCTTCAACAAGGTAATTTATCACTGAAAGGAATATCCTTATCTTTTTACTGACAGCCATTCTTTTCCTCCTGCAGCTTTGGGAACTACTTTATAAATTGCAGTTTGTGTATACCTATATTGCCCCATGGCAGATCACATGGGGTTCTGCTTTCCATGCTTTTGCTCAGCCTTTTGCAGTGCCTCGTATCCTTCTAATTAAAGTTTTATAAGAATGGAATGTCAGTGTCCTTAACTAGTTTTCCCATAGATTCAGCCATGCTGTTTATTCAGGCTGCTGTCTCGGCCTTCTTCTCTACTCCACTGAACCCCTTTCTGGGAAGTGCAATATTCATCACTTCATATGTCCGACCTGTGAAATTCTGGGAGAGAGACTATAAGTGAGTAAAGTAAAACACTTGAAAAACAATTTGAAAGTTACTAAAAATGTTTTATTTTCTTTAGCACAAAACGAGTGGATCATTCAAATACCAGATTGGCTTCCCAGCTTGATAGAAATCCAGGTAATAGCTCTATTTGTGACTAAGGAGGCAAGAATTTAACTTTTTTTAAAATCTCTTTTTATAGGATCAGATGACAACAATCTGAATTCCATCTTTTATGAGCATTTAACTAGATCCCTACAGCACAGCCTCTGTGGTGATTTGCTACTAGGACGGTGGGGAAACTACAGTACAGGGGACTGTTTCATCCTTGCCTCTGACTATCTCAATGCATTAGTACACCTTATAGAGATAGGCAATGGTCTGGTCACTTTTCAGCTGCGGGGACTTGAATTCAGAGGTAAGACATTCATTCACCTTTTATTTCTGTAGCCCCTTTGTAAAGCTCTCTCTCTCTCTCTAAGGTACCTACTGTCAACAACGGGAAGTGGAGGCCATTACTGAAGGTGTAGAGGAAGATGAAGGATTTTGCTGTTGTGAACCTGGCCATATTCCTCACATGCTTTCATTTAATGCTGCATTTAGCCAGCGATGGCTAGCTTGGGAAGTGATAGTCACAAAGTACATTCTGGAGGGTTATAGCATCACTGATAACAGTGCTGCTTCTATGCTTCAAGTCTTTGATCTTCGGAAAGTACTCACCACTTACTATGTCAAGGTAGGAGTATGTGCCTACTTAGATCTTTAGATGAATTCTTTTTTTTTTGTCTTGTTCATGTTAGGGTATCATTTATTATGTTACGACCTCGTCTAAGCTAGAGGAGTGGCTAGCTAATGAGACAATGCAGGAAGGACTTCGTCTGTGTGCTGATCGCAATTATGTCGATGTGGACCCGACCTTTAATCCAAACATTGATGAAGACTATGACCACCGACTGGCAGGCATATCTAGGGAGAGTTTCTGTGTGATTTACCTCAACTGGATAGAGTACTGCTCTTCCCGAAGAGCAAAGGTAGAGTTTATTTCATTTATAACTCTTTGAATTCTGATAACTAATGTTTTTTGTTTTTTTAAAGCCTGTGGATGTGGACAAAGATTCATCCCTAGTGACTCTCTGTTATGGACTCTGTGTTCTGGGACGGAGAGCTTTGGGGACTGCATCCCATCATATGTCCAGGTAAAGAAGGCATTTCTGTTCTGAGGAAGAGAAACATGTGAACTTTTATCTCCAATCTTAACAGTAATTTAGAGTCATTCCTCTATGGATTGCATGCCCTATTTAAAGGAGATTTCCGTATTTCTTCAATTCGAGATGAATGGATCTTTGCTGACATGGAATTGCTAAGAAAAGTAGTAGTCCCTGGGATCCGTATGTCCATTAAACTTCATCAGGTAAGAAGATGAGATTTTTCTAATTCATTACTTTTAAAAATTTATATATTATTTTTGTATTTAGGATCATTTTACTTCTCCAGATGAATATGATGACCCTACTGTGCTCTATGAAGCCATAGTATCTCATGAGAAGAACCTCGTAATAGCCCATGAAGGGGACCCTGCATGGCGGAGTGCAGTACTTGCCAACTCTCCCTCCTTGCTTGCTCTGCGGCATGTCATGGATGATGGCACCAATGAATATAAAATCATCATGCTCAACAGACGCTACCTGAGCTTCAGGGTCATTAAAGTAAGTGTTTGAGGTATTTATTTGGTCCAAAATTAACCTAATTCCCTTGTGTTCTGGTTTTCAGGTGAATAAGGAATGTGTCCGAGGTCTTTGGGCAGGGCAACAGCAGGAGCTTGTTTTTCTACGTAACCGTAACCCAGAGAGAGGTAGCATCCAAAATGCAAAGCAAGCCCTGAGAAACATGATAAACTCATCTTGTGATCAACCTATTGGCTACCCAATCTTTGTCTCACCCCTGACAACTTCTTACTCTGACAGCCACGAACAGCTTAAAGACATTCTTGGGGGTCCTATCAGCTTGGGAAATATCAGGAACTTCATAGTGTCAACCTGGCACAGGTGAGCCAAGGGATTGTATTATTCAGTGCTGGATAATGCTTCCTACTCTGGTATTTGTTCCTAGGCTTAGGAAAGGTTGCGGAGCTGGATGTAACAGTGGTGGCAATATTGAAGATTCTGATACTGGAGGTGGGACTTCCTGCACTGGTAACAATGCAACAACTGCCAACAATCCCCACAGCAACGTGACCCAGGGAAGCATTGGAAATCCTGGGCAGGGATCAGGAACTGGACTCCACCCACCTGTCACATCTTATCCTCCAACACTAGGTAATGTGAAACAAAGTTATATGTCTAATGTTCTTTGAGTGAGTGCTGCTGTTTCTCCTCCTAGGCACTAGCCACAGCTCTCACTCTGTGCAGTCGGGCCTGGTCAGACAGTCTCCTGCCCGGGCCTCAGTAGCCAGCCAGTCTTCCTACTGCTATAGCAGCCGGCATTCATCCCTCCGGATGTCCACCACTGGGTTTGTGCCTTGTCGGCGCTCTTCTACTAGTCAGATATCGCTTCGAAACTTGCCATCATCCATCCAATCCCGACTGTCGATGGTGAACCAAATGGAACCCTCAGGTCAGAGCGGCCTGGCCTGTGTGCAGCACGGCCTGCCTTCCTCCAGCAGCTCCAGCCAAAGCATCCCAGCCTGCAAACATCACACTCTCGTGGGCTTTCTTGCGACAGAGGGAGGTCAGAGCAGTGCCACTGATGCACAGCCAGGCAACACCTTAAGTCCTGCCAACAATTCACACTCCAGAAAGGCAGAAGTGATTTACAGAGTCCAAGTAAGTAAGCCCAGAGGTGGTCTTGTGCTGTTATGAATTGGAAATGTTTTTATTTACCATGTAGATTGTGGATCCCAGTCAAATTCTGGAAGGGATCAACCTGTCTAAAAGGAAAGAGCTACAGTGGCCTGATGAAGGAATCCGGTTAAAAGCTGGGAGAAATAGCTGGAAAGACTGGAGTCCGCAGGAGGGCATGGAAGGCCATGTAAGTTCTTTTACAAGCTGGCGGTCTGGGGCTGCTAACTTCTTGTTTTATTCTGAATCATTAGGTGATTCACCGATGGGTGCCTTGCAGCAGAGATCCAGGTACCAGATCCCACATCGACAAGGCAGTGCTTCTGGTCCAGATTGATGATAAATATGTGACTGTAATTGAAACTGGGGTACTAGAACTTGGGGCTGAAGTGTGAGCCAGTGTTTATTATAAAGACATTTCTTTTTCCCTCTCAATTCCAAGGCATTGGAAAAAGAGAGGAACAAGCAGAAGATGCCTGCAGGTATCACTTTGATCCTATGTGGGAGCGACTGAAAATAGAATGAGCTTGGTTAAGCACCTCTCCTTTGCCCTTCACCCTGACTCCTGTCACTGTCTCCATCCCCAAATAAAGCTGAAATATTTTTTTAAGTTAGCTGCCGAGAAAACATTTTGCATGAAGGATAAAGTTCTGTTAAAATACATCCTTAAAAAAAGTTTTTCCTATGCATTGCCTATGCTTTAAATCAACAAACTCTTCATTTCTAAACTATGATCTCATATTTTTCTAATTTCTTTGCCAAAAATAATTGCCATGTTTTGTCATAGAACATGAAATTCATTTACCTTGATTTTTAAGAACAGACCAGTGTAGAAATGTTCCTTTTGACTTATAGCAGTATAAAAGTTTAATGTACAGTGAAAGAGACTATGAACAGACATAGATTTATCTTATTCCTTGAGCGCTAAAAACTTTAATAAAAAAAACTGCACTAATTTTTTACAGCAATGCACTAAAGTCTGAGATTTCTCAGAACATTTATTTATATATAAAAATAAAATACCATTATTTAAATTGCCTTTGGGATTAGCCCCTTCCCTTTCCTTATAAACACAGGTAGCAGGAACTGTGCTGCTCATTTTTCTGTTAGTAGTGTGTACTTCATGCCAGGACATTGGGTATTTTCTTTAAAGTGAATATAGAATCTCAAGATATACGTAGCTTCATCATTGACATTTCCCAGAGCCAATAGTCAGCGGATCGGTCTTGTGAACACCACTGCCAGCTCCTGTGTCTACATCTCAGAGGAGCCCATGTGCTCTGCTTCTCTCCACCAGAGCAAGCTCTGCTGGGCGTGCTTCTGGGAAGAAAACAATTTTCTTTAAGAAGAAGATGAATGTCCAGGAATTTAAAGAAAGGATCGATTGCCTTTTATTTATGAGTTTCTAGCTCTTGAAGTTATTCACATGCAGTTCAGTTAGTCAAGTAAAATTTTTTTTCAAATAAAAGTATCCAAGTGGTGCAGTTATTATTATATCCCTCTTTAATAATTTTGCTTTTTATTTTTCCCCTCTTCTTTTTCTGTTACTTGAATTTTATTTCCTGTAATTTATAGTGTGTAGCTGTAAATTGAAATATTTATAACTGTGAAATTGACTTAATTCATATGTTGTCTCATAACTTTATTTTTTTTAAATGCATATTCAGGGAAATATATTACTCATATTTACAATTGGGCGATATAGGAACTTCAATTTAGATTTAATTTGCAACTCTTAGCATTTTTTAAATCCTTGATAAAATTTTCCCTTTTGGTGTGAAACTCCAAAGAAAATTGTACATCTCCTCTGAGCATTTAGGAGCAGCCATCTTTCTACCCCTTGTGAATAAATCATTGAAAGAAACAGGTAAAATTAATTTTAATGATACATTTTGTTTCACCCAGTATAGTCAAAGTATTACTATTTCATCATATGTCACTAGCCATATTTCAAGTACTCAATAGCTACATGTACCTAGTGGCTACTGTATTAGACAGTACAGATTTAAAGTATCTTTTGTTGAGGTGACAGAAGAGAGAAGCTGTTTTTCCTACCAATTCTGATGTAGATCTCACATTATAGCATAACATTACAGTAGAAGGAATGAAAACTAAGAAAGTAAATAGTGAACATACAGAACTTACTGCATTTCCACTTTAAAACCTATTTATTTTCCCTTTTTCTAATTTTAAACTTTTGTGGTCATTCAGAACCTAATGTGCCTTGTGTTGACATTTCCATAGACTTCACACTTTACAAAATTTACTGTTTAAAAATACTTGTCAAATGATTTACTGAACCTTTATACAAAAGTACCCTTTCTAAATTGACCATTTAAAAATGTATTTTTGTGATACCGTCATTATGTTCTGCATTTGCCTCATTTTGGCAGATCTACAGTATGCCATTAAAGTTTAGTGTTGTTTTTGGTTTTGGAGGGTTTTTTTCTGAAACTGAATTTATAATCTATTTCTCTGTATACGTATATTTTTAAAATCTTCTGAAAGGAACTATGTTCCCTGCTGCTTCTTCCCTTTCTGAAGTGAATATGATCTTTTCATGGTCATTGCCTAGATAAAAGTAGAGCCTTTTCAATCTTAGATGGAAGATAATTCATTTTCCCACACAGAAAAAAAATCTGACCTTTACATGATTTAATCTGAAGGGCTAGAATTTTTTAATTTCTAGCCCCTCCTCCAAAAAAATTTTAAACACATCACATACTCTGAAAAGTCAGATTTCAAATGCAAGACTAGACTTTATATGGAACATATATGTTGGGTTTTGATTTTGGGTAGCAATTGACATATATTTTTCTCAAAACAAGTTGAATTTTGTTAACATATATAATTCTTTAGTGAATTTATAAATTAGGAACCCTGAGAAGAAGCCCTGTTGTTTTTCTTAAGAGTCTAAAACTGACAATCTTTTAAAAATCATAATACTTTTCTAGTAATTGCATCAGGGAATTGGTGATAATTGAAGAAAGATCCATTTCTTAAGAATAATTTGATCTAAATTATTATATGGAAATAAACATACTTGTGTTAACTAAATTGATCATAAATTCTTGTTCCTGCCTCACCCCTCACCCCCCAGAGAATAGTGAGTGACTCGTTTAGATTCTCTGCTTTTTTTCAGTTATGTACAAGACTTCAGCATACATTAATGTCTTTAGTTTATAAATTTGCCAATGCTTTAATTTCCATAATTTGAAAGTTAAAAGATGTAACTAAAATACTAGCTTTTTTATTCATTTCCTTTTGGTGGAGTTGTATGATTGAAAACTTTGCTTTTTCTTGTTTAATTCTTCCGCCACCCCCTCTTTTGAGAGAAAGGTAATCGTGGAATGAGTTATAAATTATTGCCTTTTTTTCCTTTATTTCTTTCATTCAGTGGCAAAAAACATTTTATAACTCCTAAGTTTTTGGTTAATCTTCCAACTTATACCTTGGTGTGAACTCTCTTTTTACACCATTTTCAACACTGGATAAAACTTTAATGTTGACTTTTTGCTAAAGAACTTTAATTTTTCCAAGAATCTAGATTAACATAAGATGTTGATATTTAAGGAACTTGGAAGAGTAAGTGGTGAGGCTGTATGTATATTTTTTAAGAGATTACCTTTTAGGAAATTAGTGAACAAACTTAACCAGTGTTCTGCCTTCTTTGACTTTGTTACTGGAGGATGATAATCTATTTCTATTAGATTCGAAGTATTTTGGAAAATATTTCAAGTATATCTGAACTACTTATAATTCTTAAAACAGAAGTAGTCAGACAATATTTGTATCCTAAGTGAGATATGGAAAATTACTCTGTATACTAAATGTCAGGCAATGAAAATGTAAGTTTTTGTGTAGAAAACCCATTAAGAAGATGTGTTTTTCTTTCTGAATTAGTTTATTTTTCCATCACATACCAAAATATAAAAATCAGCCTCACATTTTTCAGCAAGTTTAGCTTATAGCCTTGATAAATTCCTCTGTGCTTCTGAGCAGCATCCTTCTGCCTCTGCTTAGCAGCTCTGCATTTGGTGGATTGCTGTTGTGAGTCATTCATCCAGCACTGGGCCTTTTAAGCTGAAGATTCACCCAGTGTCTAAAGTTGTCCTTTTCTTATAGCTAGCTTTCAAGCATCTTTCCTCCTAAATAAATATGTGACTTGAGAAAAAGGTAATAATGATTTTGTCAGAATTCTTTGAATTTATATTTACTAGCTACTTAACCATAAACTGCTGTCCAGATTGTTAATTTCATTTATATTTATTTTAATTAATTTGTCATGAATATGGACAAAGCCTTTTCTGGGGTGTGTGTGTGTGTGTATGTTTGTTTTTTAAGTCGTCATTATTCATTCGTATTCTTTTTCTGTGTAATGTAATCATATAAAGTTACTTTGGACAGAGACCCAGTTAATTTTCTCTTTTGATAGGATACATGGTTTAGATAAGGTATAAAGTGTCCCTTTTTATTCTAGAGGCTTTTCCTTTAATTCAGAGATTAGTGGAGATAATAACGTCAGTCAAGGCTAATGTGGTACATGGAACTTGCTAATGGAGGTTGGACATTCTGTTTCAGTCTTACATGGATATTGTTTCATTGGTGTTGAGGAAGAAAAAAATTAGATACTACCATGCATTGGGACAGCATAATTCTAATATTACATTGAATATGGCTTTTTAAAAATAAGTATTAAAAAGCCAATCGTTTTCTCCATTTATCTATCTTTTTTGTTTGTTTTTAATTTGGTTGATTGATATGCACCCAGGCCGTCTTATTTTTACTTGTTAAATGTCTGTCTAGGAAGAACTGTGATTGGAAAGGAATTAATTATTATACAAATAAATCTGGTAGGATATGAGTGGAGTAAGTTTGCTTGAAACAGAAGTATATTTTCTACTTTGAATCACCTCACCAGAGTCATCTGTCAAGAATTATGTATAACAATTTATCTTTATTGCCTACATACAACATACTTTTTCTGAATTAAGATAACTTCTATTTGTGAGTTGAACTTCATTATCTGCCATTTTGTGGAATCAACCTTACATTCTTTGGTGGAACTAGAGCTGATTGTCACCACAAGGTTATATGACAACTCTGTTCTAAGACTTATACCTATTATATAGGGTTATACCTTTTTTCTTATGCCTCAGCTCTGTACCTGACAATTTATGATTCAGTGGAGCCAAGCTAGAAGGAACAAAGGTCATCTAACACTGTGATGGGGATGAATTCCTGAGTTTTACCTGCACAATGAGGTGGTGCCCCGGAATTCACAACAGAGTAGTGATAGAGCATAAGATGGCTGCTCCAGATGACTCTTGGGTTTAGTGTACTTGTGATTGAACAAGATTTTTTATCTATGAAGCTTGATTCTACAACCAAAATAATAGAAATGGGGGGGGGGGGGGGAATCATGTCTGCTTATGCTTTTTAAAAGCTTATAGTTTAAGTAAAAGTAAAATGTAAAAACTGATTAAACCTATACAAGTCTGGCAATGAGCTCTGCATGAGGAAATGGAAGGAGGAATATTGAAAATGATTCTAGGAAAGTGAACGTAAGAAAGGAAAATGGGTTTTCCTTTTCTGATCATGGGCTCTGGAAAGTATTCATGGCCTTTACCAGCATTCAGTATAAACCAGAGATAAGGACATATGTACTTACGTGTGTCTGTGAGTGTGTGTGTGTCTGAGTGTTATTCTGAACAGCTTGTAAATATTGTAGTTGTTTAAAATGGAAAATAAAAGCTGAGTTCTTTTGGCAAATATATTGCATCAAAAATACAGTATTGACAGTGGATAAAACACTGAGGAAATAAATTTTTTTTCATTTTGCCTTCTGTCCATTTTTTGTCAAACTGAGAAAAA